GAGTAGGGTAGGAATATAGATAGGTGAATAGTTTTCAAAGATAGGAGGTAGAATCAACAGAACTCTGATTAGATTTGTGACATATGGAAGCAGCAATTGAAAACCAGGCTAAAGTTTTCTGAAAATTTGGCTATGAAAGGGAGTAGAGGAAAAACAGTGTGGTAGCTGAAAGAGGATGCGATTTCTAAAGAAGCTTTTCTTTTGAGGGTCTCGCTCTGTCACACAAGCTGGAGTTCAGTGGGGCGATCACCACTCGATGCAGCCTCAAACCCTGGGCTCAAGGGATCCTCCTGCCTCAGCCTCCCGAGTACCTGGTGCACGCCACGTTCGGATAATTCTTAATTATTATTATTATTTGTAGAGATGGGGTCCTATCTTGCCAGGCTGCTGTGGAACTCCTGGGCTCAAAGGATCGTCCCGCCTCGGACTCCCAAAGTGCTGCGACTACAGGCGTCAGCCACCGCACCCGGAAAGCCTTTTATTTTTTTCAATTATTATTTATTACATGAGACCTTACTAATTTTTAAAAATTCTGATGTAAAAGGGAACATAGAAGGTGCCCGTAATCAGTGTCTGCATGTTAAAAGTAGACGCTTGAAGTGCTCCAGAAAACCCATGGCTCCTCCCCATTCAATCTAGGTAAGGCCTTCAGTAAAGAGCACCCATGGGGAAGTCACAAGAGCCTAGGAAACAGGTCAGAAACCTGTGGACCTGGTACTTCCAATCACAGGCAATCTGGTGCTTGCTCTTCAGCTCATCACACCATCCCCTCAAATTTCTTCATCTACAAGAAAAGGTTTTAAGATAACAGACCCTGCAAAACTAATGACATTTATACACCCTCTCTGCACAAGAATGTCTTGTAACACATAACCTTGCTTGCATTTTCTGGGTTCCTTAGGGTCCAGCGATCTCGTACAAATCTACCCCACAGCTGACTTCCTTCGGCCCGTGACACAAGGCGCAGGCGCAAGACGCGGCCCGCGGTGGGCGGGGGAGGGGCGGGGCGCGTGCGGGGCGGGGGGGAGGGGAGGGGCGCGGCCGCCGGACGCGCCCTCGCAGCTTCCGCCGGGCCCCTCCGGAAATCCCGTATCGTAGGGCGACGGCGGCTTAGAAAGTGCTTCCTGGAGCGCAGACGAGGTCATGAATCATGTGACGGTGGCTTGAGGAGGAACCTGTCTTTAAAGCTGTCCCTGAAGTGACAGCGGAGAGAACCAGGCAGCCCAGAAACCCCAGGTAACTGGCGCTACTTTGCCTGGTTTTGAGGCGAGGGAAGAGTCACCGGGAGTTTCTCTTCCAGGCGTGGAGATTGATCCTGCGAGAGAAGGGGGTTCATCATGGCGGATGTGAGTGACACCCCTACATAAGAGGAAGGGGATTACAACATTATTTTTTAATGCTCTCTTTCAGGACCTAAAGCGATTCTTGTATAAAAAGTTACCAAGGTAAGAAATTTTTAATTTGTTATTGAATAAATTTTTTTATATTTTAACTATTTTCTTTTTCTAGTGTTGAAGGGCTCCATGCCATTGTTGTGTCAGATAGAGATGGAGTACCTGTTATTAAAGGTAAAACTGAACATTTAAATGCAAATGTCTTCTATTTTTCTAGTGGCAAATGACAATGCTCCAGAGCATGCTTTGCGACCTGGTTTCTTATCCACTTTTGCCCTTGCAACAGACCAAGGAAGCAAACTTGGACTTTCCAAAAATAAAAGTATCATCTGTTACTATAACACCTACCAGGTAAGTTCATAATTATAAAATGATTTGCTGATAACATATTATTTGGCTCTTATTTTCTTTTTAGGTGGTTCAATTTAATCGTTTACCTTTGGTGGTGAGTTTCATAGCCAGCAGCAGTGCCAATACAGGTGTGTTTAATGACCTTAAATATCACTTTAATAACATGTAATTTTCTTAATCTCTTTATTTTAGGACTAATTGTCAGCCTAGAAAAGGAACTTGCTCCATTGTTTGAAGAACTGAGACAAGTTGTGGAAGTTTCTTAATCTGACAGTGGTTTCAGTGTGTACCTTATCTTCATTATAACAACACAATATCAATCCAGCAATCTTTAGACTACAATAATACTTTTATCCATGTGCTCAAGAAAGGGCCCCTTTTTCCAACTTATACTAAAGAGCTAGCATATAGATGTAATTTATAGATAGATCAGTTGCTATATTTTCTGGTGTAGGGTCTTTCTTATTTAGTGAGATCTAGGGATACCACAGAAATGGTTCAGTCTATCACAGCTCCCATGGAGTTAGTCTGGTCACCAGATATGGATGAGAGATTCTATTCAGTGGATCAGAATCAAACTGGTACATTGATCCACTTGAGCCGTTAAGTGCTGCCAATTGTACAATATGCCCAGGCTTGCAGAATAAAGCCAACTTTTTATTGTGAATAATAATAAGGACATATTTTTCTTCAGATTATGTTTTATTTCTTTGCATTGAGTGAGGAACATAAAATGGCTTGGTAAAAGTAATAAAATCAGTACAATCACTAACTTTCCTTTGTACATATTATTTTGCAGTATAGATGAATATTACTAATCAGTTTGATTATTCTCAGAGGGTGCTGCTCTTTAATGAAAATGAAAATTATAGCTAATGTTTTTTCCTCAAACTCTGCTTTCTGTAACCAATCAGTGTTTTAATGTTTGTGTGTTCTTCATAAAATTTAAATACAATTCGTTATTCTGTTTCCAATGTTAGTATGTATGTAAACATGATAGTACAGCCATTTTTTTCATATGTGAGTAAAAATAAAATAGTATTTTTAAAAATATAGTTTGAGCACTGTATAGGTCCTTTTTTTGTTCAGACTTTTTCCAAAAATCTAAACATAATTAATATACTCTTTCAGCCACATGAATAAATAATGAGTGTTTCTTGTAGGTATTGGTTTGGAGATTGTTTTACGGTAGTATGAACTGTTAACTGGAAAAGAAACCTGAGATTGCAGTCAGCCAAGATTGTGCCACTGCACCCCAGCCTGGGCAACAGAGACTCCGTCTCAAAAACAAAAAAGAAAAGAAACCAAGAAACCTCAGGCATGAACCTAATTTAATCTCCATGAAAGAGGTACTACAGTTCTAGAATATACCCTTTATGTTCAGGAATGCAGTCTATCATTCAGAGTTAATTTCTTTCTAGGCTCTTTGACAATCAGTTTTTCCCTGGATCAGTTCAGTACATATGCATTGAGCACCTGTGTGCCAGTCAGCCGAGCTATCACATTGCACAATTCTAAGAAGCACCATTCATGTCTCATCATATTTCTATGCTCTGGGAGTTGCCTTTCACATAGAATATGTGTGATTGTTATCCCTAGAATTGTGCAGTGAGGCAATTGGCTAGGTGCTGTGCTGCTTTTTCTTTCTTTCTTTTTTTTTTTAAGAGACAGAGTCTTGCTGTGTTGCCCAGTCTGGAGTGCAGTGGTGGCATGATCTTGCCTCACTGTAACCTCTGCCTCCTGGGTTCAAGCTGTTCTCATGCCCCATTCTCCCTTGTAGCTGGGATTACAGGCTTACACCATCGCACTTGGCAAATTTGTGTATTTTTAGTAGAGACAGGAATTCACCATGTTGGCCAGGCTGGTCTTGAACTCCTGACTTAAAGTGATCCACCTGCTTTGGCCTCCCAAAATGCTAGGATTATAGGTGTGAGCCACTGCACCGGGCCATGTGCTACTTTTTCTTCCTTCCATCCTTCCTCCCTTCTTCAGTGTAAATATGAGATTAATTTGTGATACCTTACTTTAAAGAACTTAGAGTTCAGTAAAGGAAGCAGGTATAGAAAGTGCTATGATAAAGCTATACATAGGATGGTATAGAACCACAGACTAGGGGCACTTAAAATGGGCAAGAAAATAGCCTTTGTAAATAAAATAGAGGCAAGAGATATAATGCTTTACCTGCAAAGAGCTATAAATACAGCCATGTACCATATAATGATGTTTCAGTTAGTGAAGGACCACATACGAGGGTGGTCAGAACAGCAGGCTATACCATATAGCCTAGGTGTGTAGTAGGCTATACCATATAGCCTAGGTGTGTAGTAGTAGGCTATACCATATAGCCTAGGTGTGTAGTAGTAGGCGATACCATATAGCCTAGGTGTGTAGTAGTAGGCTATACCATATAGCCTAGGTGTATAGTAGTAGGCTATACCATATAGCCTAGGTGTGTAGTAGGCTATACCATATAGCCTAGGTATGTAGTAGTAGGCTATACCATATAGCCTAGGTGTGTAGTAGTAGGCTATACCATCTGGGGTTCCTGTCAGTACAGTATGATGTTCACATAATGATGAAATCACCTAACAAAGCATGTCTCGAAATGTATCCACATTGTTACGTAACACATGACTGTAGTTAATTGTTACAATTGAAATACTAGATGTACTCATTGAAATCCAGAATTCCCATTATCTGGATTATTTAATATCGTTCAGGAAATTTTTGCCAGTGCAATGGTGCATGAAACAATGTCTTTTAGAAATGAGGTGGCCAGATTTCTATTTGCAGATAATAATTGTATATCTAAAAATCCTAGAAAAAGAAATGATAACAAATGGAGCTACTTAACCTTTACATGTTGAATGCTGCCACTGTTAAAATTTCTGAGGGGGTATAATAGATAAACTATCCCATAGTTCATCTGGAAAAATAAGGTGGTGAAAATTGCTAAGAAATTTTTGAAAGGGTAATGTAAACCTAGATTAACTGTTTTTGAAAGGTAGTACAGAACTGAATGCACAACTAGATATCAATGGTATGTACTCACCCAGAAAAAAGACTTCAGTACATACATGTGAGGGCTTAAAACATTGTTATAAAGACGGGATCACAATGGGAAAAGGATTATTCAATAAGTAGGGCAGGCATTCTCTATGCCTGCTAGGGAAGTGTGACTTGTTATACTCTTTATGTACAGCAATTGGCAGTCTGTGAAACTTTTAAATTCATATACATAACCTTTTGCCCTGCAATTCCACTTCTAGAAATTTATCCTACCAAACAAAGCACATAGATGTGCAAAAGTATGTATTTACAAGTATATTCTTTGCAACTTGGTAATGTCAAAGAATTGGAAGCAACCTAAATATCTGCCATAGGTAGGATAACCATATGCTTTGGCTTTTTGAACACTACCAGTTTATACCTGCTGTTCTTGGATAATTATTAATAGTGCTTTCATTCTCAATGTCTCACTTTAGATAATAAATTACAGAGGATTGGTGAAACTAATTTGCCCAATGGAAAAAGGAATGAAGAAGTGCTTTAGGTACTGAGATGAAAAGATCTCTAAGGCATAATAATGTTTATTGAGAAAAGCATGGTGTCAAACTGTATGGCATGCTACAATTGATGTATAAGAAGAAAAAATGTGTATGTATTCCTATTTGTTTGTATATGGTAGACTGTCTCTGAAGACATATATGGAAGAACCTGATCACATTGGTAGTCTCCAAGGAGCAGAACTAGATACCTGGGGGATAAGGATCCCAGGAGTGAGCCTTTTCATTGTAAACTTCATTGTACTTTGAGTTTTTAACTGTTCAAAAATAATAAAATTAGAAATAAAATATTTCAACAAACAATAAAATGGGATATTTGGGGAAGAAAGTTGTCTCAGGGCTCTCCAAAGAAGCAGAACCGGTTGGACATATGTGTATTTATTTCAAG